GGCAGGAAAATAGCTTGAACCTGGGGGGCGGAGGTTGCAGTGAGCTGAGATCTCGCCATTGCACTTCAGCCTGGGTGACAGAGCAAGGCTCCGTCTCAAAAAAAAAAAAAAAAAAAGTTCATGGAAGTTTTAAGTATCTAGTAATCATTTAAAAATTATTTGAGTTAAAAGTAATCGAGTCTCTGATTTTTTTTGTTTTTTTGTTTTTTGAGACAGAGTTTTGTTCTCATTGTCCAGACTGGAGTGCAGTGGCACAATCTCAGCTCACTGCAACCTCCACCTCCCAGGTTCAAGCAATTCTCCTGCCTCAGCCTCCCAAGTAGCTGGGATTACAGGCATGCGCCACCATGCCTGGCTAATTTTGTATTTTTAGTAGAGACGGGGTTTCTCCATGTTGGCCAGGCTGGTCTTGAACTCCCGACCTCAGGTGATCTGCCCGCCTCAGCCTCCCAAAGTGCTAGGATTACAGGCATCAGCCACCACACCTGGCTCAAGTCTCTGATTTTTTTTTTTTTTTTTTTTTTTTGAGGCAGAGTTTTGCTCTTGTTGCCCAGGCTGGAGTGCAATGGTGCCATCTTGGCTCATCACAACCTCTACCTCCCGGGTTCAAGCGATTCTCCTGCCTCAGCTTCCTGAGTAGCTGGGATTACAGGCATGCACCACCACACCTGGCTAATTGTGTATTTTTAGTAGCGACGGGGTTTCTCCATGTTGATCAGGCTGGTCTCAAACTCCCGACCTCAGGTGATCTGCCTGCCTCAGCCTCCCAAAGTGCTAGGATTACAGGCATCAGCCACCACACCCGGCTCGAGTCTCTGATTTTTAAAACTCTTCATAATACCCCTTTATCCAATTCTTCATAGATGGTAATAACGTATAATTGGTGACATTTCACATCGCTTTGGGCTTATAAAGAATGTATTTTGACTTCAGGCATTTGTGTTTACTGTGCCATCAGCCTCTAGTTCATTTTACTTATTCTTTTCTTCTCCAGGTTTTTCGTTGGAATATACGTTGCACATTTATGGCGATTCTGAGTGTGAGGGCAGACTTCTGCCAGGCTCAGCACAGCATTTTCGCTGACAAGTGAGCTTGGAGGTTCTATGTGCCATAATTAACATT